GGCATCGGAGGTCACAGCCAAGGCTGGTAACTCTTAGCCCCACCCACCTTTTGTTCCTTCCCCCTGGCGCTCAGCCTCACCTATTTCAAACTCTTTCCTTCTTTTGTACTAGTCGCTCGCAATCTTTGGCCTTCTCATCTTTGGCCGTCTCATCTTCCTCGCAGCCTACGGCACCTGGAGACCAAATCAACCCCCAATCTTGCAACCCTCCAGGGACTCAGGCAGAAACTGGGCATGCTCAGCGGCACGGGCAGCTTTCAGTCTTTCCCGAGGCGCGGCTCAGCGCTGGGCAGGGACCTGCGTGCCAATTCAGTTCGGGCTTCGGCACCCACCTCCGCTGAACCCAGGGATCCGAGCTGCACCCTGAGGCTAAATCTGCACCCTTAGGTGGTTCATTGTCAATCTTCAACCTGCTGAGCGCCAACAGAGCTTACAAATATTCCTCATTAAGAAACTGTTTTCCCACCTGTGTTTTCCTTGCAGCTAAGGGTGCTTTAGCTACTGCGGCGTGAGGAGCTCAGGGACGGAGCCCTGTGGCCGGTGGCCGTAGAGATCACCTTCCCAGAGTAGCTGTTTGTCACTGAGTTTTGGAGATTTCTTGGCTGGCTTCCGCTAAAGCACGCTTGAGTAATCCGAGCTGTGGCGGCGCCCAAGCTACCAAGATAAAGAGAGCGTGTGTGTGTGTGTGTGTGTGTGTGTGTGTGTGTGTGTGTGTGTGTGTGTGTGTGTTAGGGGGAGAGGGCGGGGATAGAAACGTCAACCCCGCCGACCCCCAGCCTCCTTTTCTCTCTCTCCTTCCAGCAAAACCGGCACAAGTCTTCCATCCCCCCTCAGCCATTCCTTACTGCTCTGGGCAACCGCCAGGTTAAGCCCATTTGCACTGGGAAATTGGCGCTGTTTGGGAGAAGAGAAACAGATCGATTGCCCTTGTGACTCCCCGCCCCCTTCCCACCCCACCCCCACAGCTCCCTCCCTCTTTCCCTCCCCCGCCACCTCCCCTCACCCCGCCTCCTTCCCGTTCCCCACCCCCAAACCCTCTCACCCGCGGCAGTCCGGTGCGAGGCCCCCTCCGGAAGGTGAGGGGAATGGATTGGACTCCGGTGGGGAAAGCGGGTGTCTAGAAGTGGTGCTAATGGGAAGAGAATTCTGGTTTCAAAAGAGGATGCTCTGCCACAAAGAGCGGCTCGCGCGCTGGCCTGGGCTCTAGCCGAGGAGAGATCCCGGGAGAACTCCAGAGCTCCGGGGGAGCGCTCCTCGGAAGACCGGGGCCAACATGCCTGTGCGCAGGGGGCATGTGGCACCACAAAATACATTTCTGGGGACCATCATTCGGAAATTTGAAGGGCAAAGTAAGTTCGTTTGTTCTCTTCTCTCGCCCTCGTTCAAAGATGCCATACTGTCTTCTTATTACAGATAAAAAATTTATCATTGCAAATGCCAGAGTGCAGAACTGTGCCATCATTTATTGCAACGATGGGTTCTGTGAGATGACTGGTTTCTCCAGGCCAGATGTCATGCAAAAGCCATGCACCTGCGACTTTCTCCATGGACCCGAGACCAAGAGGCATGATATTGCCCAAATTGCCCAGGCATTGCTGGGGTCAGAAGAGAGGAAAGTGGAGGTCACCTACTATCACAAAAATGGTAAAATTCCTCTATTTAGGATTCCTTCTATTTTTTAACTAACATTCATTTTTAATCTCCTTAGGGTCCACTTTTATTTGTAACACTCACATAATTCCAGTGAAAAACCAAGAGGGCGTGGCTATGATGTTCATCATTAATTTTGAATATGTGACGGATAATGAAAACGCTGCCACCCCAGAGAGGGTAAACCCAATATTACCAATCAAAACTGTAAACCGTAAGTAAAAGGCAATGTGTACTCAATGCTCTATAATAATGCTCTCTCCTGTCTCCATTTATAGGGAAATTTTTTGGGTTCAAATTCCCTGGTCTGAGAGTTCTCACTTACAGAAAGCAGTCCTTACCACAAGAAGACCCCGATGTGGTGGTCATCGATTCATCTAAACACAGTGATGATTCAGTAGCCATGAAGCATTTTAAGTCTCCTACAAAAGAAAGCTGCAGCCCCTCTGAAGCAGATGACACAAAAGCTTTGATACAGCCCAGCAAATGTTCTCCCTTGGTGAATATATCCGGACCTCTTGACCATTCCTCTCCCAAAAGGCAATGGGACCGACTCTACCCTGACATGCTGCAGTCAAGTTCCCAGCTGTCCCATTCCAGATCAAGGGAAAGCTTATGTAGTATACGGAGAGCATCTTCGGTCCATGATATAGAAGGATTCGGCGTCCACCCCAAGAACATATTTAGAGACCGACATGCCAGCGAAGGTATGTTTGATTTTTTTTTAAATGGAAACATATCTCTTTTTTTATCCTTATGTGCTCAAAACAGACAATGGTCGCAATGTCAAAGGTAATGTACAAACTCAAATTTCACCATCTGATCACTTGTTCCTCTTTTGTTTCCTCAAAACTAGTTTCACGTTCCTGGATGGCAGGGGGTATGGTTTTCAGCTTACTGTAGTAGTAAACTATTACTCTTACAAATACTTTCCATTTTTTTAGGGCCTTTTAATCATATCAAGTCAAGCCTCCTGGGATCCACATCAGATTCAAACCTCAACAAATACAGCACCATTAACAAGATTCCACAGCTCACTCTGAATTTTTCAGAGGTCAAAACTGAGAAAAAGAATTCATCACCTCCTTCTTCAGATAAAACCATTATTGCACCCAAGGTTAAAGATCGAACACACAATGTGACTGAGAAAGTGACCCAGGTAGGACACAATTTTCTTATCAATTTCAACTGATGTAGTGTATGATTTTCTTTTGCACATTCAGGTTCTCTCTTTAGGAGCAGATGTCCTACCTGAATACAAACTGCAGACACCACGCATCAACAAGTTTACGATATTGCACTACAGCCCTTTCAAGGCAGTCTGGGACTGGCTTATCCTGCTGTTGGTCATATACACTGCTATATTTACTCCCTACTCTGCAGCCTTCCTCCTCAATGACAGAGAAGAACAGAAAAGACGAGAATGTGGCTATTCTTGTAGCCCTTTGAATGTGGTAGACTTGATTGTGGATATTATGTTTATCATAGATATTTTAATAAACTTCAGAACAACATATGTAAATCAGAATGAAGAAGTGGTAAGTGATCCCGCCAAAATAGCAATACACTACTTCAAAGGCTGGTTCCTGATTGACATGGTTGCAGCAATTCCTTTTGACTTGCTGATTTTTGGATCAGGTTCTGATGAGGTAAGAACTGCTTAAGATTCTTATTTTCTGAACCGTTTCTGACTGTGTACATTTATTTCTACAGACAACAACATTAATTGGTCTTTTGAAGACTGCCCGACTCCTCCGTCTTGTGCGCGTGGCCAGGAAACTGGATCGATATTCAGAATATGGCGCTGCTGTTCTAATGCTCTTAATGTGCATCTTTGCCCTGATTGCTCACTGGCTGGCTTGCATTTGGTATGCGATTGGGAATGTAGAAAGGCCTTACCTGACTGACAAAATCGGATGGTTGGATTCCTTAGGACAGCAAATTGGGAAACGTTACAATGACAGTGACTCAAGTTCTGGACCATCCATTAAAGACAAATACGTCACAGCACTTTATTTTACCTTCAGCAGTTTAACCAGTGTAGGATTCGGGAATGTGTCTCCTAACACGAATTCGGAGAAAATCTTTTCAATTTGTGTCATGTTGATTGGCTGTAAGTAGCTTTCTCTTCTGTTGTCTATTAGGTCCCCGATAACTTTGTTTTTTATCCAATCCAGCACTAATGTATGCAAGCATTTTTGGGAATGTATCTGCAATTATCCAAAGACTATACTCGGGAACTGCCAGGTACCACATGCAGATGCTGCGAGTAAAAGAGTTCATTCGCTTTCACCAAATCCCCAACCCTCTGAGGCAACGTCTTGAAGAATATTTCCAGCACGCATGGACTTACACCAATGGCATTGACATGAACATGGTATGTATGTCTGTTTTCCAAAATGAAAGTGCGGTAGTATGAAACTCTTTCTTTTTTTCCTCAGGTCCTAAAGGGTTTCCCAGAATGCTTACAAGCAGACATTTGTCTACATCTCAACCAGACATTGCTGCAAAACTGCAAAGCCTTTCGGGGGGCAAGTAAAGGTTGCCTTAGAGCTTTGGCAATGAAGTTCAAAACCACCCATGCACCTCCAGGAGACACCCTCGTTCACTGTGGGGATGTCCTCACTGCACTTTATTTCTTATCCAGAGGCTCCATTGAAATTCTCAAAGATGACATTGTGGTGGCTATTCTGGGTGAGTGTTTTAGAAGTGCATGGTGACAGATTTTCCCCGCCTCTTTTTCTTTATATTTTCTTAGGAAAAAATGATATATTTGGAGAAATGGTTCATCTTTATGCCAAACCTGGAAAGTCTAATGCAGATGTAAGAGCCCTCACATACTGTGACTTGCATAAGATTCAGCGAGAAGACTTGTTAGAGGTTTTGGATATGTATCCTGAGTTTTCTGATCACTTTCTAACAAACCTAGAGTTGACTTTCAACCTAAGGCATGAGAGCGCAAAGGTATATGTTAACTGTTTGCTTATGTCTGTATTTTTCATTTTATCTTCATGTTCCATTAACAAAGGCTGATCTCCTACGATCACAATCCATGAATGATTCAGAAGGAGACAACTGTAAACTAAGAAGAAGGAAATTGTCATTTGAAAGTGAAGGAGAGAAAGGTAATTCATTCCATTCCTAAAGTTTAAATGTAAAATAACTTTTCTTTGATATATTTTGGCAAAGAAAACAGTACAAATGATCCTGAAGACTCTGCAGATACCATAAGACATTATCAGAGTTCCAAGAGACACTTTGAAGAGAAAAAAAGCAGATCCTCATCTTTCATCTCCTCCATTGATGATGAACAAAAGCCGCTCTTCTCAGGAATAGTAGACTCTTCTCCAGGAATAGGGAAAGCATCTGGGCTCGATTTTGAAGAAACAGTGCCCACCTCAGGAAGAATGCACATAGATAAAAGAAGTCACTCTTGCAAAGGTAATCCAGAGTTAGACATCAGGTGGTCTCTCAGTGTTGACATCCATCTTGCTATTTTCCACAGATATCACTGACATGCGAAGCTGGGAACGAGAAAATGCACATCCCCAGCCTGAAGACTCCAGTCCATCTGCACTTCAGCGAGCTGCCTGGGGTATCTCTGAAACCGAAAGCGACCTCACCTACGGGGAAGTGGAACAAAGATTAGATCTGCTCCAGGAGCAACTTAACAGGTATAAGCAGTGATGGGCAAAAGGAGAACATAACTGTCTTTTCCTACTTCTGTCTGTTCTGTAGGCTTGAATCCCAAATGACCACTGACATCCAGACCATCTTACAGTTGCTGCAGAAACAAACCACTGTGGTCCCCCCAGCCTACAGTATGGTAACAGCAGGATCAGAATATCAGAGACCCATCATCCAGCTGATGAGAACCAGTCAACCGGAAGCATCCATCAAAACTGACCGAAGTTTCAGCCCTTCCTCACAAGTAAGTGTGGATACCATCCAACCAAGAGTGTCTATAAAAACTTGTTTTGTTCTTTTTCCATCAGTGTCCTGAATTTCTAGACCTTGAAAAATCTAAACTTAAATCCAAAGAATCCCTTTCAAGTGGGGTGCATCTGAACACAGCTTCAGAAGACAACTTGACTTCACTTTTAAAACAAGACAGTGATCTCTCTTTAGAGCTTCACCTGCGGCAAAGAAAAACTTACGTTCATCCAATTAGGCATCCTTCTTTGCCAGATTCATCCCTAAGCACTGTAGGAATCGTGGGTCTTCATAGGCATGTTTCTGATCCTGGTCTTCCAGGGAAATAATCATTTTGTACTATTTACTCCACATACAATGTAAGTGCTTTTAATGGCTGTTTTCCTTTTTCTATTTAAATCCTCTCTACTTGACTCAGGGGCTCACAAGGTACCATTATATGCAAAAGTACTGTATATTTTCCTAAATTGAAGCTTGTAAGGTAAAACTGAGCAGTTAGGATGTAAATATACATAAGAACTTTTGGTTCCAAATGTTAAAACTGCCAGCATCTCACGGCACCTTATTTTTTATTTTTATTTTTTAAATCACATGCATGTTAGGAAACTCCAATTTCTCTTGCATGGAGACTCCTATTTACTGCTTTTACTAAACCAGTACTTCGTTATGAAAATGCCTTCCACGCAAATAAGAAACCAAGGGATAAAACTGTTCATGGATGCAACTCAAATTCAGATGATCCTCAACTCATGGGAATTCCAGGGGGATAAAGGGAACTTAGTC